GCCTTTGGGCTTCAGAAAATTTAAAACTATAGAATTACCTTGTTCTTTCCTCGGGCCAATTAACTGGGCAGATTCTTTGCATTCCATTTGAAGCTTACTAGCTCCTGCATTTTAGCTAAAGTTTCGTTTCTCGCTCAGCAGTTGAAAACCTATCTCCTTGTGCAGCAGAAACCAAGTATGAACCTCAGGCATATTGAGCTGAACGGCCCTTGGCGCCATCCCCAAACGCTGATGTGCGGAAGATCCCAGTTTCACTCTTCTCCCTTTCATAAGCTCTGAAAGGAAGTGTAGGAAGTATGCCAAGTTGTTATTCAACTCTAGTATTTAATCAAGCATTACCTGGGCACTTCTGAAATTCTCCAGCTTCTAAAGTGAGAGTAAACCAGAGAGAACACAGGGTGGAAACTACTTAATCGAGAAGGCTCCTAGGATAAGTGAGGATCACATGGCCATTCTCAGGCCCCAGTTCCTCTCCAAACTCCTGAAAGTCAGCAAGAAACCGAATCTCAGTCATGATGATTATTTTTCATGTAACACCTCACAGCGTTCTCAGGGATCCCAATATATGCTACTAATTCACTTTGTGTTAAGTAGGAGTTTCTTAAAAAAACAATTTCAGTGGACCTCAGAATAGACGCCTCACTACTGACCCCACTACATTTTCTCTACTTAGGCTTTAAGTACACAAATAGGGCAATCTACTAGAGTACAGAAAAATTGTTTATGATTTCAGAGAATGTGCGGCTGGCATAGAGCAACAAGTGCAGGGCATGACTTGTTTGGATTCCTCACCTGCAAGGAGCAGGGGGCCCAGCACATGTCAGAAATTCCTGCTATACCAGATGACTTTGCCAAAATCTTTGTCCTTTTTTTCACTTAGGGTGAAAAAAAAAATTGATGACCCGTGTTTTGCTACCACTGACGAGAGTAATACCTTGTCCCAAAGCTAAAACGATCAACCTATGAAAACTGGAGGGTTGGGCTTTTGTTGTTGTTGTTAAAGGCCTGAATGAGGTGATATCTTAATGCTTACAGCTGAGAAGCAGGTCAGTCAGGTTCCTGGGCGCTCTGTTACACAAGCAAGATACAGCCAGCCCCACCTAATTTTGTTTCCCTGGCACCCTCCTGCTCAGTGCGACATTGTCACACTTAACCCATCTGTTTTCTCTAATGCACGACAGATTCCTTTCAGACAGGACAACTGTGATATTTCAGTTCCTGATTGTAAATACCTCCTAAGCCTGAAGGTAAGTGTGCGTTGGGTCACTTAGGTCTCTCGTGGCTTTAAATATTGCCTCTTCCATTTTCCAGCTTCTGTTACTAGCCATTGTGAGCTTCAGTTTCTTCATCTGCAAAATGGGCATAATACAATCTATTCTTGCCACATCAAGGGATTGTTGTAAGTATCAAATAAGATGATACTGTAAACTTAAGGAATTCAAATTATGGTTATTTTCTTTCAGATTCCTTTAAAAAAAAACCAATACCAAAGAAGCCTACAATGTTGGCCTTAGCCAAAATTCTGTTGATTTCAACGTTGTTTTATTCACTTCTATCGGGGAGCCATGGAAAAGAAAATCAAGACATAAACACAACACAGAACATTGCAGAAGTTTTTAAAACAATGGAAAATAAACCTATTTCTTTGGAAAGTGAAGCAAACTTAAACTCAGATAAAGAAAATATAACCACCTCAAATCTCAAGGCGAGTCATTCCCCTCCTTTGAATCTACCCAACAACAGCCACGGAATAACAGATTTCTCCAGTAACTCATCAGCAGAGCATTCTTTGGGCAGTCTAAAACCCACATCTACCATTTCCACAAGCCCTCCCTTGATCCATAGCTTTGTTTCTAAAGTGCCTTGGAATGCACCTATAGCAGATGAAGATCTTTTGCCCATCTCAGCACATCCCAATGCTACACCTGCTCTGTCTTCAGAAAACTTCACTTGGTCTTTGGTCAATGACACCGTGAAAACTCCTGATAACAGTTCCATTACAGTTAGCATCCTCTCTTCAGAACCAACTTCTCCATCTGTGACCCCCTTGATAGTGGAACCAAGTGGATGGCTTACCACAAACAGTGATAGCTTCACTGGGTTTACCCCTTATCAAGAAAAAACAACTCTACAGCCTACCTTAAAATTCACCAATAATTCAAAACTCTTTCCAAATACGTCAGATCCCCAAAAAGGTAAATATAAATGATTTTAACTTTCCTTTTGTTTATATTTCTTTAAATTTTTTTTGTCCTGTAGAAAATAGAAATACAGGAATAGTATTCGGGGCCATTTTAGGTGCTATTCTGGGTGTCTCATTGCTTACTCTTGTGGGCTACTTGTTGTGTGGAAAAAGGAAAACGGATTCATTTTCCCATCGGCGACTTTATGACGACAGAAATGAACCAGGTAAAATCTATTTTCAATACTTCACCTGGGCATGTGAAACAGTATTATTTTGTTACTTTTTTAGTTCTGCGATTAGACAATGCACCGGAACCTTATGATGTGAGTTTTGGGAATTCTAGCTACTACAATCCAACTTTGAATGATTCAGCCATGCCAGAAAGTGAAGAAAATGCACGTGATGGCATTCCTATGGATGACATACCTCCACTTCGTACTTCTGTATAGAACTAACAGCAAAAAGGCGTTAAACAGCAAGTGTCATCTACATCCTAGCCTTTTGACAAATTCATCTTTCAAAAGGTTACACAAAATTACTGTCACGTGGATTTTGTCAAGGAGAATCATAAAAGCAGGAGACCAGTAGCAGAAATGTAGACAGGATGTATCATCCAAAGGTTTTCTTTCTTACAATTTTTGGCCATCCTGAGGCATTTACTAAGTAGCCTTAATTTGTATTTTAGTAGTATTTTCTTAGTAGAAAATATTTGTGGAATCAGATAAAACTAAAAGATTTCACCATTACAGCCCTGCCTCATAACTAAATAATAAAAATTATTCCACCAAAAAATTCTAAAACAATGAAGATGACTCTTTACTGCTCTGCCTGAAGCCCTAGTACCATAATTCAAGATTGCATTTTCTTAAATGAAAATTGAAAGGGTGCTTTTTAAAGAAAATTTGACTTAAAGCTAAAAAGAGGACATAGCCCAGAGTTTCTGTTATTGGGAAATTGAGGCAATAGAAATGACAGACCTGTATTCTAGTACGTTATAATTTTCTAGATCAGCACACACATGATCAGCCCACTGAGTTATGAAGCTGACAATGACTGCATTCAACGGGGCCATGGCAGGAAAGCTGACCCTACCCAGGAAAGTAATAGCTTCTTTAAAAGTCTTCAAAGGTTTTGGGAATTTTAACTTGTCTTAATATATCTTAGGCTTCAATTATTTGGGTGCCTTAAAAACTCAATGAGAATCATGGTAAAAAAAAAAAGTTAACCAAAGAATATACCTGTACATAATTTGTACAGTTTTAAGTTGTTAGATAGGAACTGGATTTCTTATGTATTAGACATTATTGCTCAATCATAATGGAATAGATTCTGCATCCCTAAATGTATGAACCATAAGGTTAAAAAAGATGAATGGAAATATCAAACAACTTTTTACTGAGCATCAGTTTCATAATCAATAATATAAGAAGATTAATTTGGATTCTAGTATGTTTCAGTTTGTTTTTAATTACCACCTTCCTTTGGTAGAAAAAATATGTTCCTTGATGTAGGAAAGTCTAGGTTTTAGAGATTAGAGGATGAGATCAAGAGTTAAATTCCTAAAGAAGCACTGAATATATGAAGAGAGCAAACAAATCAAGTACCAACCTAGAGGCTTTATTTTTGAATTGATTCATGGTGTGTGTGTGTGTGTGTGTGTGTGTGTGTGTGTGTGTGTAACACAGAAACAGCTTCAGAAAATAAGGGATAGAAAGTAATGAAGAAAGTACTTACCCCATATTGCCATAAAAATAGCAAAGAAGACTGTCCCTCCATTATCGAACAAATATGTCACCTGAGTAGAAAACAAACAGAAATATTAGTCATGCAAATTGATTATAATAAGCCAGTGAATACTGTTTGCACTCAGGTACTATGATTTTTTCTCAAATAGAATCATATTATTTTATAGTACAGAAATATTATATATGAATTCCTTTCATGGGTCTTGCAACAATTTCACATGATTTTTCTCATGGGGAGAGGTGAAGAAACAACATTAGCCCTCTTCTCTCCTCTCTTGATTCCCTTTATACCCCACCATCATTTCTGATTATAAATAATTCTACCATTCTATGGAAGTATTTGTGGGTCACAGATTGTCAAACTACTTAATGAAAGTTGTATGAAATTAGTTTTTCAGGTGAGGCATTCCTAGTTGCAATTCCTGTTAGCAAAACTTCTAGGAGTGGGGAAGTTGGAAAATGCAGGATTCTTCCAGTGAGCCAGCATTTCCCATAGCTAACCCTATTCTCTTAGTCTTTCAAAATGTAGAATGGGTCCAATAATGGCTATAAGATGTAATAAATCCCATCTTAATTTGTTTTAAAAGTTTCATAAATCACTGAACACTTATGAAACAAAGTGTTTTTTAATCAGATATCAACTGAAACTTCATAAAGGATGCATAGTTTTATAATGTTATTGAATCAAATTTTAAGGCTTGTATTGTTTGATTTTAATAAAGTATAAATTCAATTTACCTTTGCTTGTTTGCATTTGCATAATGCCCTC